AAATTGAGGCTTAGGGAGATGAGAACTAATGGTGCAGTTCACAAAGCTGGTAAATAATGGAACTCAGATCCTGACCCAGGACTATCTGACCTTGAGTGTCATGTTCTTTTCACTACTCTGGTTTAGATGACTTATACATGCATGCTTTTTATAAATAAATCTGAATGCTAAAACCAGAGTCAGGGTGCCATAAAGAAAAGTTACATCTGGTTCAACTTTCTTATCTAATATCCAAGCACTTTCTATAGATTATCCAACGAAAATTTCTAAATATATAGTCAAAAGGTATCAGTGTAGTTTGTACACGTTTCCACAAAGCCTTGCCCAATTTTGAACAGTCCTGATTGTTAGAAAGCTCTGTGTTCCTCCAACTGATTTTTATCCTTTGGTCTTAATGTGGCTCTTAGGAGCCAAACACAATCATCTAAGCCTTCTACCTAAGTACCCTGCAGGCAGACACATCTCCCCCAGACTCTCTTTTCCTGGCAGAGTACGGCTTAGTTTATATTTTCCTCAGCATCCTAATGATGCTACTTTAAATCACAGTGACTTGCAGTATCCCTGTTTAGTTGCAAGTCCTTATAGTGCATTTTGGTACAGCAATGTGTATGTCCTATACAATCAGGACTCAATAATTGCTGTTGACTTCTTCCTTAAAGGGAACCACTTACCACCATCACCATCCCTTCTCGCCTCCCCTCTCCACACACTACATTTCTAAATCCTCAAGTCCAAAGGACCCTAACACTGACACTTCTTGCAACCCTTTAAATGAGGCAGCTCTCCCTAGAAAACCCCTTGAGACACAAGTTTGGAAAGTGAGTCAAACGTAAGAGGGATGTCTTCTCCGAGTCTGAGAAGCAAGTTAAAGGGCAAAAGCAGTGAGCCGTGGACGCCTGGAGACAGTTTCTTTCTTCCTGAATTCCCCAAAGCGCAGAGACAGACAGGATCTGCCAGGACAGCGCGCAGGGCGGGGCGGGGACAGGCGCGCCAGGAGCGGGGCGGGCTTCCAGCCGCTGGTTTTGCTGAGGGCTGAGGGACGGCTCAGCGACGCCACGGCCAGCAGCGCTCGCGTCCTCCCCAGCAACAGTTACTCAAAGCTAATCAGATAGCGAAAGAAGCAGGAGAGCAAGTCAAGAAATACGGTGAAGGAGTCCTTCCCAAAGTTGTCTAGGTCCTTCCGCGCCGGTGCCTGGTCTTCGTCGTCAACACCATGGACAGCTCCCGGGAACCGACTCTGGGGCGCTTGGACGCCGCTGGCTTCTGGCAGGTCTGGCAGCGCTTTGATGCGGATGGTGAGTAGAACAAGCCACTTGCACACTCAGGTAGTATTATTTATGTTTATTTTCTCACATTTAGAAAAAGGTTACATAGAAGAGAAGGAACTCGATGCTTTCTTTCTCCACATGTTGATGAAACTGGGTACTGATGTAAGTACTTGCACACTAAGCCTTAATTTATGGCTTTAATGTGGCTCTGTTTGGTCAATTGCAGGACACGGTCATGAAAGCAAATTTGCACAAGGTGAAACAGCAGTTTATGACTACCCAAGATGCCTCTAAAGATGGTCGCATTCGGATGAAAGAGGTAACTTTACTGACAGTATTTTTCATGGCTCTGTCCCTGACTGTTATTCTTTCTGTTCCTTCAGCTTGCTGGTATGTTCTTATCTGAGGATGAAAACTTTCTTCTGCTCTTTCGCCGGGAAAACCCACTGGACAGCAGCGTGGAGTTTATGCAGGTGAGTGCTTGGTTGTGTCTCTGTGAAGAAAGATAAATTAATTAGTGACTTTTGTGTATTTCAGATTTGGCGCAAATATGACGCTGACAGCAGTGGCTTTATATCAGCTGCTGAGCTCCGCGTGAGTGTCACTGGGTGAAGGGTGGGTTTGTTTATAAAGTATGATTCTTCTCTTGGCGCCACAGAACTTCCTCCGAGACCTCTTTCTTCACCACAAAAAGGCCATTTCTGAGGCTAAACTGGAAGAATACACTGGCACCATGGTAAGTAATGAGTAATGTAATCTCCATGAGGGCAAGTACAACCATTTTCCCTTCTGCATTTCAGATGAAGATTTTTGACAGAAATAAAGATGGTCGGTTGGATCTAAATGACTTAGCAAGGTGAGTTACATGGAAATGATATCATACATTCACCTTACGTGGATTTTTTTTTTTTTCTATTTAGGATTCTGGCTCTTCAGGAAAACTTCCTTCTCCAATTTAAAATGGATGTAAGTAGTGACATTTCTCTAGATGGGTTTATCTGGACTGACATAATGTTTTTTCCTTACACAGGCTTGTTCTACTGAAGAAAGGAAAAGGGACTTTGAGAAAATCTTTGCCTACTATGATGTTGTAAGTGTGCGTCTTTATACTGTGCTGGCCATATATTTGGGCAATTGGATCTTTTCTTTTTCAGAGTAAAACAGGAGCCCTGGAAGGCCCAGAAGTGGATGGGTTTGTCAAAGACATGATGGAGCTTGTCCAGGTGAGTGCACGTTCTTCTTATTATGAAGTGGGGCCTGTTAACATGTTACTTTTGTCGCCCTCAGCCCAGCATCAGCGGGGTGGACCTTGATAAGTTCCGCGAGATTCTCCTGCGTCACTGCGACGTGAACAAGGATGGAAAAATTCAGAAGTCTGAGCTGGCTTTGTGTCTTGGGCTGAAAATCAACCCATAATCCCAGACTGCTTTGCCTTTTGCTCTTACTATGTTTCTGTGATCTTGCTGGTAGAATTGTATCTGTGCATTGATGTTGGGAACACAGTGGGCAAACTCACAAATGGTGTGCTATTCTTGGGCAAGAACAGGGACGCTAGGGCCTTCCTTCCACCGGCGTGATCTATCCCTGTCTCACTGAAAGCCCCTGTGTAGTGTCTGTGTTGTTTTCCCTTGACCCTGGGCTTTCCTATCCTCCCAAAGACTCAGCTCCCCTGTTAGATGGCTCTGCCTGTCCTTCCCCAGTCACCAGGGTGGGGGGGACAGGGGCAGCTGAGTGCATTCATTTTGTGCTTTTCTTGTGGGCTTTCTGCTTAGTCTGAAAGGTGTGTGGCATTCATGGCAATCCTGTAACTTCAACATAGATTTTTTTGTGTGTGTGGAAATAAATCTGCAATTGGAAACAAAAATGTACTGGTAATTGCTTTTGTCTTGTGACCTT